CATAGAGGAAGGCCACTGGCTTTTCAGAAACCACTCAGCCTGTGAGCTCACTTCCCTTTTATAAAAAAAAGCTTTTGCTTTTAAGGTGTCCAGATAAAGGTCACACTCCCAGAGCTGAGGCTACGTGAGTCTAAGCTGTTACCTCAGTTATGGGAGTGTGGCTGGAACTCAACACTTTCTGATCATTCATGGCCAAAGCCTCTTGGGGTAGGGGAGAGGGGGCACCTTGTATGCATGAGATGAAACAGGATACCAAGATCCCCTTAATTCTACTCAGAGTAGAGGAAAGGAACTGTTGCCAAAAGGAACATGTTTTTTCTAAATTGAAGAGTTGGAAGTTTGAAGGTCAAAGTCAGAATATTAGAACAGAGAGCCATGCATGTATTATCTAATACAATTTTCTCATTTTATAAATTATATAAATGAGGAAACTGAGACTCAGCAAGGTTATAGGATACAACCTAATCTGTGTTAGAAGAAGGATGAGAGTGAGGCTTATGCTGGGAGTTGCTATGGTCTGTAAATGTGAGGATAAGGAACATGCCATTCACTGTTGTGTTCCACTTCCTAGTCCAGTGCCTGGTGCAAAGTAGGGGCTTCATAAACTTTGGTCACAGGCCTGATGAAGGGACTGATTTGAGTGAATGAATCCATGGATGATGCATCTGTACTTTGTGTTCCCCGCTAGTCAGATGGACTCGGACATGCTCCATTTCAGGTGTATCTCATCTGAGACATTATTAGAGGGTTCTCTTTATGTGCCATGACTGAGTAGCGTTTTCTTCCACTGAAGTATTGCTTCCTCTTTGTTGATATCACAGGACAGACATCAGAACACTTACAGGATGTGTGTAGTGTGGCATGACAGAGAACTTTGGTTTCCTTTAATGTGACTGTAGACCTGGCAGTGTTACTATAAGAATCACTGGCAATCAGACACCCGGGTGTGCTGAGCTAGCACTCAGTGGGGGCGGCTACTGCTCATGTGATTGTGGAGTAGACAGTTGGAAGAAGTACCCAGTCCATTTGGAGAGTTAAAACTGTGCCTAACAGAGGTGTCCTCTGACTTTTCTTCTGCAAGCTCCATGTTTTCACATCTTCCCTTTGACTGTGTCCTGCTGCTGCTGCTGCTACTACTTACAAGTAAGTCTCGGCATGGATATTTACAATGACATTGAGTCTTGGCTCTCCTTCTCTCTCTATGCAGGGTCCTCAGAAGTGGAATACAGAGCGGAGGTCGGTCAGAATGCCTATCTGCCCTGCTTCTACACCCCAGCCGCCCCAGGGAACCTCGTGCCCGTCTGCTGGGGCAAAGGAGCCTGTCCTGTGTTTGAATGTGGCAACGTGGTGCTCAGGACTGATGAAAGGGATGTGAATTATTGGACATCCAGATACTGGCTAAATGGGGATTTCCGCAAAGGAGATGTGTCCCTGACCATAGAGAATGTGACTCTAGCAGACAGTGGGATCTACTGCTGCCGGATCCAAATCCCAGGCATAATGAATGATGAAAAATTTAACCTGAAGTTGGTCATCAAACCAGGTGAGTGGACATTTGCATGCCATCTTTATGAAAATTTTCATCCTTATGTTGTTTCTGACATTAGCCAAGGTCACCCCTGCACCGACTCGGCAGAGAGACTTCACTGCAGCCTTTCCAAGGATGCTTACCACCAGGGGACATGGCCCAGGTAACTATGCATGGGGCAGAGGAGGGAATCTTTCCTCTCTCTCTCTCTCTCTCTCTTTTTATAGCAGAGACACAGACACTGGGGAGCCTCCCTGATATAAATCTAACAGTAAGTAACTTTTTTTGTGAGCTATGTTGTACTTTCTGCTTAAATCCTGTTTGTGTTTCCATAGCAAATATCCACATTGGCCAATGAGTTACGGGACTCTAGATTGGCCAATGACTTACGGGACTCTGGAGCAACCATCAGAATAGGCATCTACATCGGAGCAGGGATCTGTGCTGGGCTGGCTCTGGCTCTTATCTTCGGCGCTTTAATTTTCAAATGTAAGTGTTTTTGTTTCTCTCTCCCTCTGATAATTTTTATTGGCTTTTGTTTCCCCCTTACTAGGGTATTCTCATAGCAAAGAGAAGATACAGAATTTAAGGTAAGAATAATGGAATGGGGTTGGGAAAAGGTCTTAACTCAACCGCAACACTTTATTTCCACAGCCTCATCTCTTTGGCCAACCTCCCTCCCTCAGGATTGGCAAATGCAGTAGCAGAGGGAATTCGCTCAGAAGAAAACATCTATACCATTGAAGAGAACGTATATGAAGTGGAGGAGCCCAATGAGTATTATTGCTATGTCAGCAGCAGGCAGCAACCCTCACAACCTTTGGGTTGTCGCTTTGCAATGCCATAGATCCAACCACCTTATTTTTGAGCTTGGTGTTTTGTCTTTTTCAGAAACTATGAGCTGTGTCACCTGACTGGTTTTGGAGGTTCTGTCCACTGCTATGGAGCAGAGTTTTCCCATTTTCAGAAGATAATGACTCACATGGGAATTGAACTGGGACCTGCACTGAACTTAAACAGGCATGTCATTGCCTCTGTATTTAAGCCAACAGAGTTACCCAACCCAGAGACTGTTAATCATGGATGTTAGAGCTCAAACGGGCTTTTATATACACTAGGAATTCTTGACGTGGGGTCTCTGGAGCTCCAGGAAATTCGGGCACATCATATGTCCATGAAACTTCAGATAAACTAGGGAAAACTGGGTGCTGAGGTGAAAGCATAACTTTTTTGGCACAGAAAGTCTAAAGGGGCCACTGATTTTCAAAGAGATCTGTGATCCCTTTTTGTTTTTTGTTTTTGAGATGGAGTCTTGCTCTGTTGCCCAGGCTGGAGTGCAATGGCACAATCTCGGCTCACTGCAAGCTCCGCCTCCTGGGTTCAAGCGATTCTCCTGCCTCAGCCTCCTGAGTGGCTGGGATTACAGGCATGCACCACCATGCCCAGCTAATTTGTTGTATTTTTAGTAGAGACAGGGTTTCACCATGTTGGCCAGTGTGGTCTCAAACTCCTGACCTCATGATTTGCCTGCCTCGGCCTCCCAAAGCACTGGGATTACAGGCGTGAGCCACCACATCCAGCCAGTGATCCTTAAAAGATTAAGAGATGACTGGACCAGGTCTACCTTGATCTTGAAGATTCCCTTGGAATGTTGAGATTTAGGCTTATTTGAGCACTGCCTGCCCAACTGTCAGTGCCAGTGCATAGCCCTTCTTTTGTCTCCCTTATGAAGACTGCCCTGCAGGGCTGAGATGTGGCAGGAGCTCCCAGGGAAAAACGAAGTGCATTTGATTGGTGTGTATTGGCCAAGTTTTGCTTGTTGTGTGCTTGAAAGAAAATATCTCTGACCAACTTCTGTATTCGTGGACCAAACTGAAGCTATATTTTTCACAGAAGAAGAAGCAGTGACGGGGACACAAATTCTGTTGCCTGGTGGAAAGAAGGCAAAGGCCTTCAGCAATCTATATTACCAGCGCTGGATCCTTTGACAGAGAGTGGTCCCTAAACTTAAATTTCAAGACGGTATAGGCTTGATCTGTCTTGCTTATTGTTGCCCCCTGCGCCTAGCACAATTCTGACACACAATTGGAACTTACTAAAAATTTTTTTTTACTGTTTTTTGTTTGTTTGTTTGTTTTTTGAGATAGAA